AGTCGAAGTTCAGGGACCCATGAGACTCAAATCCCAGGCTGATTTTGGTGCATATGGCCACCTGCACTTTCTAGAAGATCCATATCAGATTCTAAAATGGCCATGAGACCCTAAAAATATTAGGAAACGCACACTGAATGAAACTAAAATGATTTATGTTAGGGGTGGGAGAGAACAGGTCCAGAGGTCAGAGCTGGGAATCGTGAGGTAAAGCAGAAATTGCAAATGTTTTCCATCAACCCCATCCCCCACCTTGACACCCCCACACCCCAGAAACACTGAACTGTTCCCAGTTCCCCAAATGGCTTGTGGTTTTCTGTCCTCTCTGCCTCCGTGCTGGCAAATATTCGTCCAGGAGGCAGTGACTGGGAGAGAAAGACTAACTTCTTATTCACCAGATCGGATTTCTTAAACAATAAGGAGTTCTAAGAGGCCATGCCAAGCAAACGGCCAGACTGTACAAAGGTGCCCCTTGAGCAATAAATAGCAAATGCTCTGGGCTTTACTGATAAGCCTCCCCAGACTCCAAGCCCCACCAGGCATGCAGACAAGTGCCTGCAGTGATTGCAGCGCCTGCGCAGCGGCCCTTGTTGGAAGTCCAGGAGTCCGCGCTACCCCGCAAAGTCCCTGGCCGCTGCCCGCACACCGAACCTCTCGGGGCTGAGTCGGGCTGCTTTCTCCTCGCGTCCCGGGGCGCCCTCGGGAACTCGGGAGCGCGCGGCGAGCTGAACAATGGCCTGGGGACACCTGGCAGGTCGCAGGCCCCAAATCTTCCCCGCCGCCCCTAGGCCACCGCCCTGCACCCGGAACCTACCGGCGTTCCCAGAGCGGGGCGGACGGGGCGGTGCCATTGGCCGGTGCGGAGTGAGGGGCGTGCTCGGGGCGGGACGGAGAGACCGGGGCGGCACCTTTGGCCGTGCCGGGCGAGAGGCGGGGAGCGGGGCGGGGCGAGGGGCGAGGGGCGGGGCGAGGGGCGGGCCTGGCCCCGAGCAGCTGAAGCCTGGGGTCAGCAGGCGCTGCGGGCGCAGCTCCGGTGCAAGCGAGGACACGACACATGCAGTGGCTTCTGGACTGCGCGATGACTGGACGGTGAGTGATGAACGAGCAGGAGAGTGCTTGGGACCTGTCTGTCCACCCTTCCTTGTCTTCCCAGCAAGTAACTTCTAGGTCTGCAGACAAGAGGAAGAGAAGATGAAGGAAGACTGTCTGCCGAGTTCTCACGTGCCCATCAGTGACAGCAAGTCCATTCAGAAGTAAGCCTTGGTGTGCAGGTTGGGCGGGGGAGCTAGGAGTACATGTGTGTCTTTCCCTTTTTAGGTCGGAGCTCTTAGGCCTGCTGAAAACCTACAACTGCTACCATGAGGGCAAGAGCTTCCAGCTGAGACACCGTGAGGTGAGCCTGTTGCTCTTGTTCATGGGGTCACCTGGGGGAAGGGCTGATGTGTGGACCCCCACAGGAAGAAGGGACTCTGATCATCGAGGGGCTCCTCAACATTGCCTGGGGGCTGAGGCGGCCCATCCGGCTGCAGATGCAGGATGACCGGGAGCAGGTGCACCTCCCCTCCACCTCATGGATGCCCAGACGGCCTAGCTGCCCTCTGTGAGTACCCGGTGGCTTCTGTGACACCTGCTGCCATCTCAGCCCTGCAGTTGTCTGTTTTCAGAAAGGAGCCATCGCCCCAGAACGGGAACATCACAGCCCAGGGGCCAAGCATTCAGCCAGTGCACAAGGCTGAGAGTTCCACAGACAGCTCGGGTAAGCGGAGCCCGCAAGCTGCCCAGACCCCTCCCTGCCATTCTCTCACCCATTTCTCATGCAGGGCCCCTGGAGGAGGCAGAGGAGGCCCCCCAGCTGATGCGGACCAAGAGCGACGCCAGTTGCATGAGCCAGAGGAGGCCCAAGTGCCGCGCCCCCGGTGAGGCCCAGCGCATCCGGCGACACCGGTTCTCTATCAACGGCCACTTCTACAATCATAAGGTGATGCCCCAGCCTGGCCTCTCCCCTGGGCGCTGACCTGAACTTCTCTCCCTTCCTGGTACAGACCTCCGTGTTTACTCCAGCCTATGGATCCGTGACCAATGTGAGGGTCAACAGCACCATGACAACCCTGCAGGTGCTCACCCTGCTGCTGAACAAATTTAGGGTAAGCCTGGTCAGGAGCAGCCTTGCCCCAGGCGTGATCTGACTTCCTGTGACTGCCTGTGCAGGTGGAAGATGGCCCCAGTGAGTTCGCACTCTACATCGTTCACGAGTCTGGGGGTAAGTACCTGCCCCACTTCTGGATCGTAAAACCGTGATTTTTGTAAACCACCTTCTTTTTCAGAGCGGACAAAATTAAAAGACTGCGAGTACCCGCTGATTTCCAGAATCCTGCATGGGCCATGTGAGAAGATCGCCAGGATCTTCCTGATGGAAGCTGACTTGGGCGTGGAAGTCCCCCATGAAGTGAGTGGGGGCCAAGGCTGGGGAGGCCTGCTAAAGCACATTAAAATGTTCTTGGATTTTCTAGGTCGCTCAGTACATTAAGTTTGAAATGCCGGTGCTGGACAGTTTTGTTGAAAAATTAAAAGAAGAGGAAGAAAGAGAAATAATCAAACTGACCATGAAGTAAGCAGCACTTAAACAGACAGTCATGGGTCCAGTGAGTCCTCTTGGCGATGTCTCCCTCCAGGTTCCAAGCCCTGCGTCTGACGATGCTGCAGCGCCTGGAGCAGCTGGTGGAGGCCAAGTAACTGGCCAACACCTGCCTCTTCCAAAGTCCCCAGCAGTGGCAGGTGTACACTGAGCCCTGGTTGCTGGCCCCGGCCGGTCACATTGACTGATGGCCACCGCCTGACGAATCGAGTGCCTGTGTGTCTACCTCTCTGAAGCCTGAGCACCATGATTCCCACAGCCAGCTCTTGGCTCCAAGATGAGCACCCACAGGAAGCCGACCCAGGCCTGAGGGGCCAGGAACTTGCTGGGTCAGATCTGTGTGGCCAGCCCTGTCCACACCATGCCTCTCCTGCACTGGAGAGCAGTGCTGGCCCAGCCCCTGCGGCTTAGGCTTCATCTGCTTGCACATTGCCTGTCCCAGAGCCCCTGTGGGTCCACAAGCCCCTGTCCTCTTCCTTCATATGAGATTCTTGTCTGCCCTCATATCACGCTGCCCCACAGGAATGCTGCTGGGAAAAGCAGGGCCTGCCAGCAGGTATGAGATCTAGCCTGCTTTCAGCCATCACCTTGCCACAGTGTCCCCGGCTTCTAAGCCTCCAATATCACCCTGTGAGCCTCGCACAGCTCAGCCCCAACACAGAGGTGAGACCAGGAATAAGGCCACAAGTATCTCACTTTCTCTGCAGAAATCAATCTTTACTTCATCAGAGAGACCTAAAGCGATTCTTACAAGGAGCTTGCTGCAAGAAACACGGTCATTCAATCACATTGAGGAGGGTCCACATGGCATTGAGAGGGTGCTGCCCGCTCAATGCCCAGCAGCAGCTCTGGAAGGCAGTGCTCAGCCCCATCACCACTGTCCCGTGGATGCCTGTGTACCTCTTGCCTTTTCTGGGCTTGCGTTTCTCTCCTCTAGTGGGTGGGGATGACTTTCAATGACTTTCAATACTTCCCCTGAAGGAAGAATGATAAGGAGAAATGTCTGTTTTGAGGAAAGGGCTTTGAATTCCCCAGATACTGAACAATTTGTGTTTGTGACTGATGGAGAATTTCAGGAATGAATGAGAAAGCCTTTGCGAAACTATGCAACAGTTTACATCAGTCATGTGAAGTATTTGTCTAAAACAGAGCAAACTGAAGACCAAATTATTCTCCTGTTGAGGTCCGTGGATGGCAGATTTAAAGGGAAGAACCACAAAGGCTTGCAAAGATAGGAGAGGCTCCATCTCTAATGCATGTAGAAGCTCCTTACGGGTGCCCATCAAGAGCATAGCTTGGAAGCCACCATGCTGTGCGGAACTGCGTCAGGGCAAATGTCACAGCAGGATTTCCCCAACCCAGCTCCATCATCACAGACACAGAGAGCTGCAGGGGAGGCCTGCCCACTGTTTTGTCGACTCTGCCCTCCTCTGGCAGCATAGATCCTTAGGTGCTCAATAAAGGTGTGCTGTATTGAACTGAAGAAGTGAGAACCAAGCTTTTTTTTTTTTTTTTGCTTTCTGTGCATCCACCCTGACCCCCGGCTCTAACTTCTGAAACTCTTATCCTAAAGGATGTGTGGCCATGTTTGGCAGAAGAGCCACAACTCGCTGCTCTAGGAGCCGACATGACTCCTTCATTTCTGTGCATGCCCTGGGGACTAGGGTGGAGCCTGAGGAGAGGCTGCCATGGAACACGCAGGCGTCACTGGTGGGAGCCTAGAGGTGACCTGGATGATGAGCAATAGAGTCACCCCGAGTCACAGAATCTTAGCATCAGGAGGGCCCCAAGAATCTTCCAGGCCAGGGGCTCAGGTGGGATGGAAGCAGGGCCTAGGAGAGGGTACAAAACAAATCAAACAGGAGCTCCCAGGTAATTGTACTCCCAAGCTATTATTTACAATCTCAGGTGGAGGACAGCTCCTGTCCCATTGTTCAGCTGTAACTGAGTGACTGCCTTGTGCCAGGCCTGTGCTCAGCCCTGGAGGCACAAAGATGGAGCCAGTCTGTCCTGTGTCTAGGGGTCTTCTCATCAGGAGAAGAAGGCCAGACACTGGAAGGGTCAAGAGATCAGCTGAGCAACGAACCGGCAAAGCTCCTGGGAGTGAGGTGGAGGCCAAGGCAGAGTTGGCTAAGAAGTGCATGTGGCGTCACAGGCCAAGATGCACCTGCCAGCTAGGAGCAGGCCAGGTCCTGGCACACAGGAAGCCAGTGGAGCAGGAGACCCTCCCTAAGTACCAGCCTGTTTGGTTGGTTGGTTTGCTTTTGAAAGTTATTACAATATTATTTAAGGCCTTTTCGGATAAGTTCACTTTTAAAGTAGGTGTTATCAATCTAATTTCTGAACGTTATGGGTCAGAAAAATCACTAGCAAGTGGCTCAGAAAAAGGGAAAAGGTACACTTCTGCAATCAGCTGAGGAGTTCACACCTTTTTTTCTAAATCAACATCATATTTGCTGTTCAGAGGCAATCTGAAAAGCTGCAAATTCAGCTCACCTCAACCCCATAATTTCAAACGTTAGAGGCTGGTCTCTGTGGTTTCCTACTGGTTCCTGTGGGGAGCTCCCGCTTTCTTTCTACATAGAGCTTAGGGTATTTCTCATATGCCCCATTGGCTACCTAGTGTCTCAGGTAATAAACGTATCCGAAGATAAAGCAAAGATTGCTATGGGAGAGTGTTGTCTCCTAAAAT